GGCACCCCTGAGCCCTGGGATGGCAACTGCAAGAATTTACTATCCATGGTCACAGATCTTCAGGCCCTGTGAAGCATCCAGATCCCCGCTCTGAATAGGCCAACTGGGCCAGGACCGGGAGTCAGGAAGGTTTCCGCCTTTTTTTTTTTTTTTTTTTTTTTGAGATGGAGTCTTGCTCTGTCGCCCAGGCTCCAGGCTGGAGTGCAGTGGCACCATCTCGGTTCACTGAAATCTCCGCCTCCCGGGTTCAAGCGATTCTCCTGCCTCAGCCTCCCACATAGCTGGGATCACTGGCACGCACCACCATGCCCGGCTACTTTTGTATTTTCAGTAGAGACGAGGTTTCGCCATGTTGGCCAGGCTGGTCTCAAACTCCCGACCTCAGGTGATCCGCCTGCTTCGGCCTCCCAAAGTGCTGGGATTACAGGCGTGAGCCACCGCGCCCGGCCCCTGCTTTCTTAAAGAACACGCGGCAGCTGTGTGTTACACGCTATGGCTGAGGTCAAGTGTGAGGGCTGGAATTGCTGACTGCCATGTTCTGGGTCTACTGAAAATAGCTGCCTGGCCTGGGAGGCCCAGTTCAGTCCGGGTGTGGGTCCCGCTTCACCTCCAGAGCAGCGGCAGCCGGTAAGGGTAGAAGCGGCCTTTGGAGAGGGGTCTCTGCAGCGGCCTGGGGACAAGATGAGGGCTCCTTTGAGTCCTGGGGTGCAGGTTATAGTAGCTAAAGGGGAGGTCTGAGACAGTGGGGTCTGGCTCCAAGGTAAAGAAGGAGCAGCAACCAAAAGGCCTGATGCGCAGCGCACCCATCGCAAGCATGGGCAGTGCGTTTAAGACTGGGTGACTCACTTTTTCTCCTATAAAATGGGCGCACGCAGGCCCCAGCTCAGCGCCAGAAGGGGGAGCCCCGGCGCGCCGGCAGAAGACAAAGGAAAAAAGCGTGTTTGCAAACGGGGAAGCGGCGGCGTGCTGCCGCGAGGGGCGGGGCGGGGCCGGGGGAGGAGCCCGCCTGCCGCCTGCCAAGCCCAGTGGTCCTGGCCGTGCGCCGGAGGCAGCGGCGGCGTGGCGCAGCGGCGACAGTAAGTGCGGGCCGGCTCGGGCTCTTCCGGCTCCCTGTCTCTGTTGCCCTCCTTGCTCCAATAGTGGCCGTTGTCTCAGAGGACGACTTTCAGCACAGTTCAAACTCCACCTACAGAACCACAAGCAGCAGTCTCCGAGCTGACCAGGAGGCACTGCTTGAGAAGCTGCTGGACCGCCCGCCCCCTGGCCTGCAGAGGCCCGAGGACCGCTTCTGTGGCACATACATCATCTTCTTCAGCCTGGGCATTGGCAGTCTACTGCCATGGAACTTCTTTATCACTGCCAAGGAGTACTGGATGTTCAAACTCCGCAACTCCTCCAGCCCAGCCACCGGGGAGGACCCTGAGGGCTCAGACATCCTGGTAAGGGCATGTTTCTCCTGCAAGGCTGGTGGACCGCAGCACCTCCTCACTTGTGTGCTTGCAGAACTACTTTGAGAGCTACCTTGCCGTTGCCTCCACCGTGCCCTCCATGCTGTGCCTGGTGGCCAACTTCCTGCTTGTCAACAGGTAGGCGACTCTCTTCCCTCTCTCAGGCCTCTGTGTCTAACTGCTTCTGGCATCCTCGCCCCAGGGTTGCAGTCCACATCCGTGTCCTGGCCTCACTGACGGTCATCCTGGCCATCTTCATGGTGATAACTGCACTGGTGAAGGTGGACACTTCCTCCTGGACCCGTGGCTTTTTTGCGGTCACCATTGTCTGCATGGTGATCCTCAGCGGTGCCTCCACTGTCTTCAGCAGCAGCATCTACGGCATGACCGGCTCCTTTCCTATGAGGAACTCCCAGGCACTGATATCAGGTGAGAGCCAGGGTCCGGGCAGCTGACCAGGTCACCATCTCTGCGTGTCCTCTGTTCTCTGCAGGAGGAGCCATGGGCGGGACGGTCAGCGCCGTGGCCTCATTGGTGGACTTGGCTGCATCCAGTGATGTGAGGAACAGCGCCCTGGCCTTCTTCCTGACGGCCACTGTCTTCCTCGTGCTCTGCATGGGACTCTACCTGCTGCTGTCCAGGCTGGAGTATGCCAGGTGAAGGTGCCACTCACTGTCCATGCCTCCTTCTGACATGAAGAGTAATTTATATTTTTTTCAGGTGTCTAGAAGGCTCCCAAAAGCCTATTCCTTGGAAAACAGCATGGCACGGGAATCAGAGAGAGAAAGGAACCAGATCAGACGAGGAGCTCTCTCTCAAGAGTCCTGCAGAAAGAACAGAACTTACCCCCAAGATGTGGCAACCCTTGGAGCCGTGAATCAGCCCTTTGCTTCTCTGCAGAAGCGCACTGGCTCATTGGTGCCCTGCAGAGGCTGATGAAACAGAAGCAGTCAGTAATCCAGCCGGTGGCAGCAGTTCATGCTCCCCACCGTCTCAGCCTAGTACACATTCCCTCTCCTTGGCCGAAGAATTAAAGAGGACACCTTGAAAGGGTTTCTGAACTCGATACCTACCAAAAAGAAAAAGTTCTCCCTTCCCTTTGCAGGAGCCTGAAGTCTCCCCCTTGGTTTTTTCATTGACTTTAGTGCTGCGGATGATTTGGGATGTTGGTCTAGCTGGTGACTCATCTCAACCACAAGTGTTTTAGAAATGAGCAGCATGGGCCGGGCATGGTGGTTCATGCCTGTAATCCCAGCACTTTGGGAGGCCGAGGCAGGCGGGCCACCTGAGGTCAGGAGTTCGAGACCAGCCTGACCAACATGTCGAAATCCCGTCTCTACTGAAAATACAAAAATTAGCCGGGCATGGTGGTGGGCACGCCTGTAATCCCAGCTACTCGGGAGGCTGAGTCAGGAGAATCACTTGAACCTGGGAGGTGGATGTTGCAGTGAGCTGAGACCATGCCATTGGACTCCAGCCTGGGCAAAAAGGGCAAAACTCCGTCTCAAAAAGAAAAAAAGAAAGAAAAAGAAAAAGAAATGGGCACCATGCCTGCCTTAAAGTAAACCAGCAGTCTCTGAGCTCAGAGATGGGGACCATCTTGGAGCGATCACCTTGCAGCTATTGGGGAAGGAGTAGTGGGGGTCTCTCATGCTCTGTTGTAGGGGAATGGGCTTTCAAAGAAGTGGAGGTGGCATCTCCATTAGAGAGATGATTTGCAGTTAGTGTGGAGCACAGGGGGAGTTGGGGGGCCAGCCATGGTGATGGCAGGGCATAGAGATGATAGACTAAGTTGCATCCACTTTGCCAGGGGAGGAGAGGCCGCTCTGTTGGGAGGGGCTGGCGGCTTGGCTGTTGGGGATCATCCAGGCTTTTGCTCACTCTGCTTGGTTACTCACCTTAGTGGGCACTTCACAGAGGGTCATTCCCTCCCAGGGAGGGAGGAAGGAAAATAAAAATCCATCTCCAGGCAGAAGGGTGGATGGGGGAGTTCAGACGTGCTTGTTCCCCCTCCGCCGTGAGAAGCAGTTCGTGGGCTTTGGCTGCTCTGGATCTCAAGTCTCATGTGAACCCAGCAGGCTTGGAACCAGCTCATATGTTTGGAGGGGTGAACAAAACTCACCAAAAAGGAGGGGAGTTTTCAATGAGGGAGGTAGAGGGGGTGCCTTGAGAGGTTGTCTTTATCTAAGAGTTCTCTGATTTAATTCCAAATGGCAGTTTTTAGGGCACCATACACATGTTCATTTTCCTTCTTTTTAATTTTTAATGTTTTGGTTTCTTTGAGACAAGGTCTCAGTTTGTCACCCAGGCTGGAGTGCAGTGGCATGATCACAGCTCACTGCAGCCTCGACCTCCTGGGCTCAAGCAATCCTCACACCTCAGCCTCCCTAGGAGCTAGGACCATGGGTGCCTGCCACCACACGTAGCTAATTTTTAAAAAATTTTTTATAGAGGCAGAGTCTCACCATGTTGCCTAGGCTGGTCTCTAACCACTCAAGCAAACACCGTGTTTGTGTTCTAGTGTTTTGTGAAAGGTAGAACTTGAGAGTGATGAAATCAGATGTTTGGCTGAGGACATTTCTATGCAATGTATTGAAAGTGTGGCTTGGCTCCTCCTGACTGCTTATAATAAAATGTGAGAGAGAAATGACTTAAATATGGAATGGTGAAGTGAAAAGGTGG